AACAAAAAACAAAACCCAGGTGTGGTGGCACGTGCCTGTAGTCCTAGCTACTTGCGGGGCTGAGATGGGTGGATCGCTTGAACACAGGAGGTTAAGGCTGCAGTGAGCCGAGATCGTGCCACTGCACACTAGCCTGGGCGGCGGGAGTGAGACCGTGTCTCAAAAACAACAACAACAACAACAACAACAAAAAAACAAAAAATGGACCGAGGTTGGGGTGGCAAGGCTGGGCTGGAATGGAGGCTGAGGACAGGCCCTGGCAGCGCCCGGGGGTAGAGGGCGTGCAGCAGGAAGCAAGGGCCACCCTCAGGGATGGGGGACTGGGCCTGGCAGCTGCCGAGGGGTAGGCAGGATGCATGTGGAGAGCCACGTGGGGCTGCGGCTGAGCCAAGGATTGTGAGAGGAATCCTGCTGCTCTGGGTGGCAGGCAGAAGGCCTGGGCCACAGGTGGGGCCTGCTGGGGAGACCACAGGTGAGGCAGGTATGGCTGACCCTGGGCGCTCGGCACACCGGTACTCCTCCTGCCTGGCTGCTCCCTCAGCAGGTGTCAGAGTCTGAGTCACCTTTTCCTCACGTGACCCCCACCAGGACCAGGCAGGGAGGTGGCCATCTTTGGCCCTGACTCAGCCCTGCAGGGAGAAGAGGGGCTGGAGGTGCAGGTGGCCTGCCACTGTCTCCCCCAACCCCTGCCCACCTGGGTCTTGTGCTGTGTGTACTTCTGCTGCGTCTGTCCTCCCTTGTGACCAGCTTCTGCTGGACCTGATTGTCCAGCCATGATCTTCTGATCATCATGGTTTCTGGACACACATCTGTTGGACTAAGGAATTTGTGTTCCTGGCCACAGAACAGTGCCACCTCTGCCTCAAGCAGTTCCTGGTCTGGGCACTCCCCCAGGGAGGCCGGAGAGGACTGAGCCGTCTCCTGATGCAGAAAGTCAGCCCCGCTGGGCAGTGCTCGCCCAGGAAGTAGGGCCCCACCCAACGGTGTGCTGACTGTGGAACACTGTGTCTGCCTAGGCGGGTCTGGCCACATTCCTGCAGCATGATGGTTGGCAGTTAGCTTCCTGGAGTGTGGACGGGTCCTTCCCTGCCTGACTGACTTGTCCACAGGGCAGCAAGAAGATGCGCCCCTTGGTGTGTCCCGAGTGTCTCCTGTAGGCAGCTGAGCTTTCGCAGGTCTGGCTGGGAGCCAAGGTTACCAATCTGGGGGGTAACCCAGCCATCATCTGGATGAGCGTTGGGGTCTTTCTGCTCTGGATTGCAGGGCAGACGTCGTTTTGTGCTGGTCAGGCCCCTCGCCTGCCTGATTCCCTTGGAGCCCCCCAAGACAGGAGATGGGCAGATGTCCTCTGAAGTGGCATGGGCTGCTTGCTCACTGGCCTTCCCAGGACCCTGCCCAGGTGGTGCTGCTTGGCCCCAGGTCGAATTCCTGTGCTGGCAGCAAGCAGGGGCCTGGGCCGTCGGCTGGCTGGGGCTCATGCAGCCATCCCCTTTGCAGCCATCCGGGTGACCTGCATAGGTTCCTGCGGGGTCTCCAACAAGGCTAATGACACAGCGTGGGTAGTGGAGGAGGGTTACTTCAACAGTTCCCTGTCGCTGGCAGACAAGGGTAAGTTTGGGAGCCAGTTCCCGAGTGGTGACGACTGCCCCCCACCTCCCTCCTGTCTCTGCAGGGAGCCTGCCCGCTGGAGAGCACAGCTTCCCCTTCCAGTTCCTGCTTCCTGGTGAGAGCCCAGCCTGGACAGGCCTGGTGATGCAGCCAGGTACCAGTGCCTGCTCTCTCCCCAGCCACTGCACCCACGTCCTTTGAGGGTCCTTTCGGGAAGATCGTGCACCAGGTGAGGGCCGCCATCCACACGCCACGGTTTTCCAAGGATCACAAGTGCAGCCTCGTGTTCTATATCTTGAGCCCCTTGAACCTGAACAGCATCCCAGACATTGAGGTGAGGATGGCACAGTGACCTCCTTGGTGGGTGCAGGGCTGAGGGGCCTGTCCCAATGCCACAGGGATCCAGCCTGCGCACACCTGCTAAGCCCCTCCCTGGCCCTCCCCCCAAGCAACCCAACGTGGCCTCTGCCACCAAGAAGTTCTCCTACAAGCTGGTGAAGACGGGCAGCGTGGTCCTCACAGCCAGCACTGATCTCCGCGGCTATGTGGTGGGGCAGGCACTGCAGCTGCATGCCGACGTTGAGAACCAGTCAGGCAAGGACACCAGCCCTGTGGTGGCCAGTCTGCTGCAGGTCAGAGCCCCCGCCAGTTGCCTGGACCGGCCCTGCGCAGGCTCACAGGCTGGTCCTTCCCCAGAAAGTGTCCTATAAGGCCAAGCGCTGGATCCACGACGTACGGACCATTGCGGAGGTGGAGGGTGCGGGCGTCAAGGCCTGGCGGCGGGCGCAGTGGCACGAGCAGATCCTGGTGCCTGCCTTGCCCCAGTCGGCCCTGCCGGGCTGCAGCCTCATCCACATCGACTACTACTTACAGGTTTGGTGCTGCTGGGGGCTGGGTGGTCTGAGGGCCCCTCATGCCCCACCTCAATCCTGTCCAGGTCTCTCTGAAGGCGCCGGAAGCTACTGTGACCCTCCCGGTCTTCATTGGCAATATTGCTGTGAACCATGCCCCAGTGAGCCCCCGGCCAGGCCTGGGGCTGCCTCCTGGGGCCCCACCCCTGGTGGTGCCTTCCGCACCACCCCAGGAGGAGGCTGAGGCTGAGGCTGCGGCTGGCGGCCCCCACTTCTTGGACCCCGTCTTCCTCTCCACCAAGAGCCATTCGCAGCGGCAGCCCCTGCTGGCCACCTTGAGTTCTGTGCCTGGTGCGCCGGAGCCCTGCCCTCAGGATGGCAGCCCTGCCTCACACCCGCTGCACCCTCCCTTGTGCATTTCAACAGGTGCCACTGTCCCCTACTTTGCAGAGGGCTCCGGGGGGCCAGTGCCCACTACCAGCACCTTGATTCTTCCTCCAGAGTACAGTTCTTGGGGCTACCCCTATGGTGAGTCGACAGCCAGGGCTTGGCAGGGAGGGGACGCCAAGAGCCCCACGCAGACCCTGCTTTCTTCCCGCAGAGGCCCCACCGTCTTATGAGCAGAGCTGCGGCGGCGTGGAACCCAGCCTGACCCCTGAGAGCTGACCCCGTGCTGCCTTCTCCAGGCAGGCCTGGCCTCTGCCCTGGGACTGGGGCGCCCAGGGCCTCGTGCCTTCTCTCTTGGCCTAGCCTGGCCCACTCAGGACCTGCCCAGCCTCTGCCAGCTCCTCTGGCATCCGCCCTCTTCTCCCTGGGGCTGGGGTGGGGGTGGCAGGGAGCTGGGACCTGGAGAGACAACTCCTGTAAATAAAACACTTTATTTGTAGAGCTGGGCCTCACCGGCCTCGCCTTGGGCACCC